GCCATGTGATTCTATCAGGCCCACCTGATAATCCAGGATCATCTCCCTAGCTCTAAATCCTTAGAGTAATCTTATCTACAAAGTCCCTTTTACCAAGTAAGGAACAAATTCACAGGTTTCAGGGCTTAGGACGCCAGCATCTTTGGAGAGGCATTCTTCTGCCACTTGCAGATGCCTTGTTCAGAGGGTAAATGCAACCAGTGAGTCCCACTCCACAGAGGAAGGGGCAGGAGGGGGATGAAGGAAGTTTCAAAGCATTTGACATACACATGCTTATGCCAGGTATGTTTGCTGTTGTTGCTGTGGCCTGAGCACTGAGGGTTTTGGAAAGCTTAGGTGATTCCATCATGCTGCAAAATCTGAGAGATACTTTGACAGAGATATGCTAAGAGCATATGCTGCTGTAATTGAGGGTAAAATCTGGCCCTGTGATTCCTGGAGATGATGGATCAAGAGCAGGGTGTCTTTACCCTGGCTGCACATTGCTATCAACTGGAAAGATTTTTCTTTAAAAAAATGTTATTTTGAAATAAGAGTGCAAAGATCATACAGAAATGTCCTGTATACCCTTCACCCCGATTCCCTAATGTTGGCATCTTACATAACCCTGGGTCATGCATAAAAACTAAGAAATCAGCAATGGTACAGTACTATTAACTAAATGAAACATTTTATTCAGATTTCCCCAGATTTCCACCAGTGGCCCACTTTTTGTCTGTCACAGGATTCAGTCTAGCATCTCTCATTGCATTTGTCCTGTCTTCTTGGTTTCTTCCAATCTGCATCAGTTTCTTAGCCTTGCCCTGGTTTTTTAAAATCTTGACATTATTGAAGGGTACTGATCAGGTATTTGGTAGAATGTTCTTTATTTCAGTTTGTCTAATGTTTTTTCATAGACCTTGGCTATGGATTTTTGGGAAGAATATCATGGCGGTGAGATGCTGTTATTATGGCAACACAGAAAGGGGTTCTGTGATCTCAACATGACCTGTTATTGATGATGCTTACTTCGATCACTTGGTTAAAGTGGTGTCTGCCAGATTTCCCCGCTGTAAAGTTACTATTTGTCCCTTTCCATGTTCTATTCATTAGTAGTGGGTGGCTAAGTCCAGCCCACACTGGAGAGGGGGAGTGCCATCTGTTTTTATTCCTATCATTTCAATTTGTTTAATCCTCATGGCTTTATTATCACCTCACTACTTTTTAGAGATATGGTTGTAATGAGCTAGACTTGCCCAAAGTTACTCAGCTAGTAAATGGCAAAGCTAGAATTTGAACTTATATGTGTCTGGCTTAAAAGGCCATGTTCTTTCCACTTCATGTTACTGCCACCAAGTAAAGAGGATCTCACAGTCTCCGAGGCGGAAGCTCCCTCTCAGCTTGTCTGGACAGTGTTTTTCAAATCCATTCTTGGAGTGTGACCCATCAGTGGGTCATGAGGTCAGTCTGTGGGTGGCATTTTAAATAACAACGACTCTTATTAGTTTCCATCTTTCTTTTACAGAAGATGAACACTGAAGTCTTGGAACCCTGGGAATGAACCTGGAAAAATTCAAAATATGGTCTAGTCTTAGGCAAGTTTCCTTGTCCGGCTCAGCTGCTGAGACCACATATCTGGACCCTCAGTGCCCTGGCAACAGCTCTGTGCAGGCAGGATGAAGCACAGGCTTAGGTCAAGCAATCAGCCGTCAAAATCCACACTCTCACCTGTGAGTGGCTGTTCAACCTTGAACATGTTACTTTTTATGTTAATGAAACTCAGTTTTCTAGTCCTATAAATTTGGGGCTATCATCAACCATTAAGTGATATTAAACCCAGTGCCACACAGGCAAGTACCTAGCAGTGTCCAAAGGCCCCCAGAATGACACTTTTTCATCTTTTCTCTTCCCTCCAATTGAAAGACTAGTGGAATATCTGCAATTACTTTGACCAAAAGCCAGAAGCCGGCCAGTTTGAGTGTAGCTGTTACAGCTTTGTGTTCTAAACCTAAGAAATGGGGACCCCTCACATGAGAGTGGGGAGGCTTCTGGATGTGCTACAAATTCCATTTCATTTTCATGAACTCCAGTGTTAATTAATAAAATCTCAAGGTTCTCCCCCCTCTTTCGCCTCACATTTCTTCAGAGAAATGAAGAGTTCCAACTCATAGCCCAAGTGCTCAGGTTTTAAATTAGACAACTTTGTCCTGACAGGAACCAAGTCACAGCTGTCATACCTGATTACTTTTAGAGTTACTACTAAACCCTTTGTATGGCATGAGCTGCCACTGTTCAAGGCAAACAGAAACACTTCACATTTTATCATGACAGCCCTGGATCTATCCACCTCCCCATGTTCATTATGCTCAGCCTGTCTTTGGAAGGGATGATGAGGCATCCTGAAAATCGTATAGTGAGGAAGGCAGACCCCATGGCCTGTCACTACAGCCTAGGGATTTTAAGCCCCTAAAGTGCAGCAAAACCCACTGCCTCCAGGAAGCCAAGGAGAATTATTTCTGGGGGACATAGCTGCCTCATAGCCTACTATGAATGAACCATCATCTTTCATGAGAGGCAAACATTGACCCTCAAGTAACCAACCAATACGAGCACCTGTACACAAATGCCCACAGGTGTTGGCTGGGATTGGCTGGCTTGTGGATGATGTCACAGTTTCCCTCCTCTGACTCAACAATGCCATCAGCACTGAAAAGGCTGAGCCCTGACTACAGCTCTTGCAGACAGAAAAATTCGCTGCAAGTACAGCACTTTCTAGATTGCTCCTGGAGTGTGGGAACAACAGTCTCTCCTGTCCACGTTACTGAATCCAGAAAAAAGGTGAACTTACGAACATGGGAAAAGAAATCCAGCTAAAGCCTAAGGCAAATGTCTCTTCTTACGTTCACTTTTTGCTGAATTACAGAAACAAATTCAAGGAGCAGCAGCCAAATACCTATGTTGGCTTTAAAGAGTTCTCTAGAAAGTGTTCGGAAAAATGGAGATCCATCTCAAAGCATGAAAAGGCCAAATATGAAGCCCTGGCCAAACTCGACAAAGCCCGATACCAGGAAGAAATGATGAATTATGTTGGCAAGAGGAAGAAACGGAGAAAGCGGGATCCCCAGGAACCCAGACGGCCTCCATCATCCTTCCTACTCTTCTGCCAAGACCACTATGCTCAGCTGAAGAGGGAGAACCCGAACTGGTCGGTGGTGCAGGTGGCCAAGGCCACAGGGAAGATGTGGTCAACAGCGACAGACCTGGAGAAGCACCCTTATGAGCAAAGAGTGGCTCTCCTGAGAGCTAAGTACTTCGAGGAACTTGAACTCTACCGTAAACAATGTAATGCCAGGAAGAAGTACCGAATGTCAGCTAGAAACCGGTGCAGAGGGAAAAGAGTCAGGCAGAGCTGATGGATCCAGTTTGAAAAAACAAAATGCCATTCAACCGTATTTCCTGTTCCTGGTCTCATGTGTGGCATTAG